CTTTTCAAATCACTGATTTCAAAAGGGCTTCCCTCCTAATCACAGTTGAGTAGCTTCTGCTTTACGATATGGTGTAAATTTTTCTACCTTCCCCCACTTCCATGCACATTTCAAGAATGCAGATGGACACCTCTCCCTTTGGTGCTACTGTCTGAGGGTGTAAGATTTTAAAGTGAGCATCTGGCGGTAGTAGCATTTTTAGATATATTCTTGGCTAAGTTTCTCATTGCAGTGCCTTTCTTTCCTGCCAGTAGTTTCATAGCTATTTATCCAGCTTGGAGAACCTTCCCTAATTTCATATCTTCTAGCCAAGTTTTTACATGTCTGTCACCACAACATAAACATGTGAGTTGAATAACTTTTAAAAGCAGAGTCTGTCTGTAAACAAGTTTTTGCCTTCTACTTTCAATTGCCTTCTTAGATGAGCTAAGTGTTGAACGGCCGGCTCAGTGCTGTTTTTGGGACTATGGAATGCATCTTCCTCCACCACTCCCCTCATTTAATGAAAGGACTTTCTTCTCTCTCCATCTAGCACAGTAATCGCTAATCCCTTAGACAATGTTTTCCCAAAATTTCAGGCAGCTATTCTATCAACAAACTGATAATTAAACTTGTGTCACATCTTTGATATTCTGTTGTATTAATTCTGTTGGGGTAGTCTTTAATCTTCGTGAAACTTTTTCTTTCCATATTAGGAAATATTTTCCTAATATCTCTAAAGCCTAACTTGTCCATCTGACTTACTGTCTGAATCTTCCCAACTTATGCATGCCCACTTTTATTGTTTAAATTTGTTTCTCTTTTTTTTTTTTTTAAACATAGGGAGACTGCATTGCTTATTGATCCAAAAAATTCCTGTTCTTCATCCCGCCAGTGGGTTGCTCTGGTTGTGGGACATGAACTTGCCCATCAATGGTTTGGAAATCTTGTTACTATGGTATTTAATATTTTTAAGTGCTCAAATATATTTATCTTCATCCTACTCCACATTATTTTGGCTACATAGTATTTCAAGTTTGGCTGCAACACTGTGCCAAAAAATAATTGAGTGATAGAAAAGTATTATTTTAAAAGGTCCACTTTGAAAGGGCTTATCAGAATCTCTGCATTGAACAAGGGCATATGGACAGTCTTTATTCAACAGACACTTCCTAAACTGTTCTAAAATTTGTCTGCAAATGGGAAAAGTCAAGATACTAATTTGGGTGAGAGGAAAAGATTCCTCTTAGGTGTAGATGAATGAATCATGCAGTGAGATTCCAGGCTAACTGTAGTTTCTTGAATCTTATTTGTTAATCTGACTCACAGCTGAAAAGTAACCTGATGAATAACAGACTGATCTTTAATTAGAGAGAAATGTTTTTAGGAGTCAGTTTTTTCATTGCCTAAAATGTTAAGTTGAAATTTAATGAAATAAAAGTAAACAAACTGCAGAGTGACTGCAGAATAAAGCTGTATTAAAATTCCAGCTGTTCTGTTGAAATCCTTATAATGTTTGCAGTAATGATCTCTGTCCTTCAGTCCTGATTTTTCACTCTTACTCTAAGTAAATACTATTTATGAATGCCAACTGTGTTAGAGCTTGGGAGCACAGGATTTAATAAGTGAACTAGATGTACCTCTGCAATTAAATAACTGGATATTCTGGAGCCAGCTAGATTCCCTGACATTTTAGGCTGCCAAAGAGCAGAACCTGATTTGAATGTAGATTGAGTCCATACGTTATATAAATAAGAATGTAAGACATTTATCAACTGTTACGTGTCTCAGAGAGTTTCTACAGAAAGTCAACCCTTGAAAATAAATCTTTTCCTTTTATTTTGGATGTTTAAAATTTTACAGGTGAAAAAAATTCTTTGAAATATAATTTCAGGCCGGGCACGGTAGCTCACGCCAGTAATCCCAGCACTTTGGGAGGCCGAGGCGGGTGGATCACTTGAGGTCACGTGTTTGAGACCACCCTGACCAATGTTGCGAAACTCCATCTCCACTAAAAAAAAAATAGAAAATTAGCTGGGCGTGGTGGTATGCACCTGTAATCCTAGCTACTCTGGAGGTTGAGGCAGAAGAATCGCTTGAACCTGGGAGGCAGAGGTTGCAGTGAGCCGAGATCACGCCACTGCACTCCAGCCTGGGCAACAAGAGCGAAACTCCATCTCAAAAAAAAAAAAAAAAAGAAATATAATTTCATGTGGAACTATGTGTTGGTGCCTGTATTCAAATATGTGAAGAAATGGCCTTTTCTTCTAATGCAGCGAGTTTGCTACTTTGTACCAAATAATTTTTTTGCTTGGCTTTGAGATAACTTTATGATTTTATTTTGAAACTACAAGCAATAAATTTTAGTAGGGGAAATGTGTACATTCTTATTAAACAACTTTTTACTGGTTTTATGTAACTATTCTAGTTATTAGAACTGAAATTCCAAGGGCTTAGGGATAGGTTGGAAAATAAGTTTCATTTTATGCTAGTTTATTTTAGGAAGCTACTAGGCAAATAGCCACTTATCACTTAATATCAAAATAATTTTTTTTTTAAGACAGAGTCTCACTCTGTCAGTTAAACTGGAGTGCAATGGCACAATCATGGTTCATTACAGTCTTGACCTCTGGGCTCAAGCAATCCTCCTGTCTCTGCCTCCTGAGTAGCTGCAATTACAGGTGTGTGGCACCATGCCCAGCTTATTTTTGCACTTTTTGTAGAGACAAGGTTTCACTGTATTGCCTTTTGTAGAGACAGGGTTTCACTTTGTTGCCTAAACTGGTCTCAAACTCCTGGGCTCAAGCAATCCTCCCACCTCAGCCTCCCAAAGTGCTGGGATTACAGGCATGAGCTACCACACCTGGCCTTTTCTGGGGGGACTGGTTGGGGATGGAGAATAGGATCTCACTTTGTTACCCAAGCCGGAGTGCAGTGGCACAATCATGGGTCAGTGCAGCTTCATCTTCCTGGGCTTATGTAATCCTCTTGCCTCAGCCTCCCAAGTAGCTGGGACCACAGGTGTGTGTCACCATGACCAGCTAATTTTTTTTTACTTTTTAATTTTTTTAGAGATGGAGTCTCACTGTGTTACCCAGGCTTATCTCAAACTCCTGGGCTCAAGTGATCTTCCTGCCTTGACCTCCCAGAGTATTGGCATTACAGGAGCAAGCCATTGTGCCTGGCCTGCTTTCTTTCACTAATAGGCTTAATCAACTTTAATAAAATTTAGATTAAGATCTTTAAAATTTTTTAAAAACTGATTTTATCTGTCACTCATATTCTTTGTCCATTCCATTTACTATGCATTCTTATTTAACAGGTGATAATTTTATATTCCATAAGTGCTTAAACACCATTCATTACTAAACTACATTTTTGTTTAATTTCACATAATTTTTATATAAGCAGTACTCTTTCTCAGTTTCTCTTGAACATTCAACTCATTAGTGAGTGGTTTTCCCCAGTCATTTCCATTTTTCTTTATTTGGCTCTGATAGTTTTCTGTTTTTGTTTTTCAGAGATAATCCTTTACTATACTAAATTCTACGTGATTATATTTTCCACCTCTATTTGCCTATATTTATCTGCTGTCTTTTCCTTTTCCATATATGGGCTTATTTTTTTTTTTCCCTCTTCTTCCTTTTCTACCTTTGGTATTTAAAAAGTTACTTAGGACTGAGTGCACTGGCTTACGTGTGTAATCCCAGCACTTTGGCAGGCTGAGGCGGGAGGATTGCTTGAGCCCCGGTGTTCAAGGCTGCAGTGAGCTACGATGGTGCCCCTGCCACTCCAGCCTGGGCAACAGAATGAGACCCTGTCTGGGTTTGGGGGAGAAGTTATTTACAATGTTTTGAAAATATCCTTTGGCCCAGGCATGGTGGCTCACACCTGTAATCCCAGCACTTTGGGAGGCCGAGGCAGGTGGATCACTTGAGGTCAGAAGTTTGAGACCAGCCTGGCCAACATGGCAAAACCCCATCTCTACTAAAAATACAAAAATTAGCCAGGCATAGTGATACATGCCTGTAATCCCAGCTACTGGTGAACACTCCAGCCTGGTGACAAAACAAGACTTTGTCTCAAAAAAAAAAAAAAAAAAAAAAAAAAAAAAAAAAAAAAAAGAAAGGAAAAGAAAATGACCCTCAGATATAATTCTAATATCACCAGTTGGCCTTTCTTGACATCTCTTTTAGTCTTCTCTCTTTTTCAGAAATGTGAGTTCTTTGCGAAATGTTTTGAACTGAATTTTAGGTCATTAAATTGTGAGTTTTGGAATATAGTGGAAGGGACATGTGAGTGTTTTAGATTAGTAGAATGACAATCATTTCAATTTCTTTAAGTATTTTCATCTTCTGTTTTTAGGAATAGTGGACTCATCTTTGGTTAAATGAAGGTTTTGCATCCTGGATTGAATATCTGTGTGTAGACCACTGCTTCCCAGAGTATGATATTTGGACTCAGTTTGTTTCTGCTGATTACACCCGTGCCCAGGAGCTTGACGCCTTAGATAACAGCCATCCTATTGAAGTGAGCCATACTTTCTAACCATTAGCCTATGACTGTCATAACCCTGAATCACACTGTCTGCCAGGTCAGTGTGGGCCATCCATCTGAGGTTGATGAGATATGTGATGCTATATCATATAGCAAAGGTGCATCTGTCATCCGAATGCTGCATGACTACATTGGGGATAAGGTAAAAAAAAAAAACTTTAAGTATTTCATTCTTTCCCTGGATTTTAAAAATTGTGTTTTCTCAGGACTTTAAGAAAGGAATGAACATGTATTTAACCAAGTTCCAACAAAAGAATGCTGCCGCAGGTAATCTTTAATAGCTTGAGATAGAAATGGAGAGAAAGTATTGTCACTCTATCCAGGCTGGGACATTTTATTTTTGTTCTGAATACTTAACTCAAGGTCAGGATCCATGTAATAAATAAATTAGCCTTATTTGAAGCTGTGTTCAGGTTGAATATCTCTAATCTGAAATTTGAAATGCTCCAGAATCTGAAACTTTTTCTTTTCTTTCTTTCTTTTTTTTTAATTAAAGTTCTAGGGTGCATGTGCACAATGTGCAGGTTTGTTACATCAGTATACATGTGCCATGTTGGTTTGCTGCACCCATTAACTCGTCATTTACATTAGGTATTTCTCCTAATGCTATCCCTCCCCCAGCCCCCTACCCCATGACAGGCCCTGGTGTCTGATGTTCCCCGCCCTGTGTTCAAGTGTTCTCATTGTTCAATTCCCACCCAAAATCTGAAACTTTTTGAGTGCCAACGTGATGCTCAAAGGAAATGCTCATTGGAACATTTTAGATTTTGGATATTGCAATTATAGATGCTCAGCTAGTAAGTATAATGCAAATATTCCAAAATCCAAAAGAAATATGAAATTCAAAACATTTCTGGTCCCAAGCATTTTGGATAAGGGACACTCAACCTGCAGTAAGTCATAGGGTCAACATGAATCAGGACTCATTATCCCTTTGGTCATCCTCCAGCATTCTGCTTTCCATAACTGAATATTTTGCCAACTTAAAGAGTCTGGGCCGGGTGTGGTGGCTCACGCCTGTAATCCTAGCACTTTGGGAGGCCAGGATGTGAGGACTGATTGAGCCCAGGAGTTCAAGACCAGCTTGCAACATAGCGAGACCCCACCTCTACAAAAAATACAAAAATATTAGCCGGGTGTGGTGGTATGTGCCTGTAGTCCCAGCTACTCAGGAGGCTGAAGTGGGAAGGGTCACTTGAGCCCAGGAGTTTGAGGTTACAGTGAGCAATCGTGGCACCACTGCACTCCAGCCTGGGCAACAGAACAAGATCCTGTCTCTGAAAAAATAAAAAATCAAGGGAATAGTCATGTGTTGCTTAACAACAGGGATATGTTCTGAGAAATATGTTGTCAGGCAATTTCATCAATATGTGAACATCATAGAATGTACTTACAGAAACCTACACAGTATGTCCTAGGCTATATACACCTAGCCTACATGGTATATACCCTGTTGCTCCTAGGCTACAAAATACCTGTACAGCATGTTACTGTACTGAATACCATAGGCAATTATAACACAATAGTATTTGTATACCTGAACATTTCTCAATATAGAAAAGTTACAGTAAAAATATGATATTAAAGATGCTCCATCAGCTGGCTGATATGCCTATAATCCGAGCACTTTGGGAGGCTGGGGCAGGTGGACTGCTTGAGTCCAGGAGTTTGATACCAGCCTGGGCACCATGCCAATACCTCGTCTCTATAAAAAGTACAAAAATTAGCTGGGTGTGGTGGCATGTGCCTGTAGTCCCAGCTACTTGGGAGGCTGAGGTAGGAGGATCATAGTTTCAAAGTGTGGCACTTACTGGTTCTCCACTCACTCCCTCCTGCCGTCTTGTGAAGAAGGTGCCTGCTTCCCCTTCCCCTTCTGCCATGATTGTAAGTTTCCGGAACTGCAAGTCAATTAAGCCTGTTTCCTTTATAAATTACCCAATCTCAGGTATTTCTTTACATCAGTGTGAAAACAAATGAATACAGTCCCCTTCCCTGAGGTGCCTTCTCCTTAGGCAACCAGCTGCCCCCATGCTCCTCTTCTGCCCCCCTGGTATTTCCTTTCCCCTCATGAGGCCCAAGTGATCCACATGGCCAGCCACAGCCCCATCCTACTGCAGGCCTGTGTGGCTGCTAGAGAGGCCAGGCTCCTTTCCGCACCCCGAGGCTGCCCGATATGCTTTCTGCATCCTGTAGAAAACTGACCCACTATTCTCATACTGGTGCAACTTCTTCCATTACCTCAAAACTGGACAACGTGAACTTGTTTCTTGTCTCTTCTTGCTAGGGCTGTCACTGGGACAGTCCGAGATGGGGGGGTGGGGGGAGACAATGGATGAATGGATGGATGAATGGACAGTAGTCCAGGGAGATGTCCCTGTGTGTCCTGAACTGGGACCTTCCTCCAATGAGAAGCCTTCCTGAGTGAGTTTATACAGTCATCCCTTGGTATCCATGGATTAGTTCTAGGGTCCCCGGGGATGCCAAAATCCATGGATCCTCAAGTCTCTGACATAACATGGCCTAGTATTTACATATCAGCTATGCACATCCTCCCGTAGACATTAGACCATCTCTGGATTATTCATGATGTGTAATACAATGCAGATGCTACATAAATGGTCGTGATACTGGATTCTTTAGGGAATAATGACAAGAACAAACTCTGCACATGTTCAATAGAAACATAACCGTCCAATTTATTTTCTGAATATTTTCCATCTGCTGTTGCTGAATCTACAGATGCAGAGCTCCTGGATACGAGAGCCAAGTGTGCTTTGAGAGTAGGGTGGGTGAGGTTGCTAATGAGTACAGGGGAGCAGGTGTTGATCAGGAGGACCCTGCACTGGGGCATCTGGACGTCCTGCCTCAGGACTTGAGACTCCAGTTGGATGGCACAGGCAGACTCAGCCCAGGTCAAAGCCGTCCCCTTGAAGTTTCTTTTTATCCCAAGCTCTTTCTGGCCCCTGGAATTTGGCATCCCCTAGGCCCTGTGTGGAAGGACAGATGAACCAGGTTTTAGATAACATGTCTAGAAGAGTGAGCCCCTACTGTGTGCCCGGCACTTTCCCCACAGGATCCTCTAGCTAGAATATCCAAGGGTCATGGAGAGAAATACCCAGTTAAAATATCAGAAATGAAAAAGCGATACCATTAGAGACACTAAAAAGACCATTAGGTAATAGTACTAGCTTTTGTATTCTGAGATCCAACAGCAGCAGTCACTTCCCTCCACCGCTATGTGTATCCCAGGACCACCCTGGGCAGGGAGGGCTGAGGTTAGGGAGCAGCCATGGATGCTCTGATGCTGGCCCTGGGCCTCGGGGGTGACAGTGATGAGGAACTGGGTGCACACATGAGTGGGGCAGCCGGGCCTGGCCAGAGAAGCAGCACACACGTGCACAGATGTGTTTACCCACATACACATGTGCACGCACGTGCACAAACACATTGCAGGCAGGCATGTTGACGCCTCAGGCAGCGGAGGACCCTGACTCTGGGTGCTGCTGACCCGGGCAAGGCCCCACTGTGATTCGTGCCATGACCTCAGAATGTCACTGGTGCTTAGCACCTATCTGCTCTCTGGTCTGCCTCAGTGGTCTACAGCAGTTACACACAGGCAGTGGTATCTGTGAGCAGCTCTGTGGACTCAAAGGTTTTCTCCCTGAGAGGCATGACCCAGGCCAGCTGATTCATCAGAATCAGGTGAGCGTGACCTGCTCTCTTCCCTCCAGGCGCAGTGTGACCTTTAGACAATTCTGTCTCACAGGATGGACGTGGTAGAGGTCGCGGGCAGTTGGTGGGCACAAGAGCGAGAGGACATCATTATGAAATACGAAAAGGTACAAGTCGGTCTGCTTCTTGGAGGGAGGCCGACCCCTCACCAAGGCTCCCTCTGGGCTACAGGGACACCGAGCTGGGCTGCCAGAGGACAAGGGGCCTAAGCCTTTTCGAAGCTACAACAACAACGTCGATCATTTGGGGATTGTACAGTGAGTCCTCTGCACTCCCCTCACCCCTAAAGCCAGGCTGTCCCTACACTCCTTCTTCTCCCAGGTCCTGCCCCTCCTGGGAGTCAGCCCCACAGGAAGGCCCTTGTCCTCCCTTCCCTGTGCCTTCTCCTGGGCTGAGCCCTGAGCTGGAAAGGGACAGAGCCAGTCCTTTCTGGGGGTCGGCACCCAGGCTGGGGCCGCTCCAGGCCCCGTGCAGTTCCTCAGCTCTGCCTGGGTTGCCTTACAGTGAGACGGAGCTGCCTCCTCTGACTGCGCGGGAGGCGAAGGTAAGAGCCTGATGCGTGGAGGGGCTGGTCCACTCCGCTAACTCCAACATGCCTCATTTGACAGCAAATTCGGCGGGAGATCAGCCGAAAGAGCAAGTGGGTGGATATGCTGGGAGACTGGGAGAAATACAAAAGCAGCAGAAAGGTAACGTGTGGAGGGAGGAAGCACTCTCTGCAGCCTGTGACACCAGATCGTTTTCTGCCCACAGCTCATAGATCGAGCGTACAAGGGAATGCCCATGAACATCCGGGGCCCGATGTGGTCAGTCCTCCTGAACATTGAGGAAATGAAGTTGAAAAACCCCGGAAGATACCAGGTACGCTCAGCCAGAGCACAACAAACAGGACAGACTGCTTCCTCCTCTTGGCCCTGCCCTACAGATCATGAAGGAGAAGGGCAAGAGGTCATCTGAGCACATCCAGCGCATCGACCGGGACATAAGCGGGACATTAAGGAAGCATATGTTCTTCAGGGATCGATACGGAACCAAGTAAGCCTACGGGAGCCACAGGGTCCCAGCAGACAAACCAAAGCCCCCTTTCTCTGTTTCCTAGGCAGCGGGAACTACTCCACATCCTCCTGGCATATGAGGAGTATAACCCGGTGAGTATTCCCGGCAGTGAGGTTCCCGGGCCATGTCCTTCCATGGTGACTCTGGCTCTTGCAGGAGGTGGGCTACTGCAGGGACCTGAGCCACATCGCCGCCTTGTTCCTCCTCTATCTTCCTGAGGAGGATGCATTCTGGGCACTGGTGCAGCTGCTGGCCAGTGAGAGGCACTCCCTGCAGGGTAAGTGAACAGCTGCCCCGGGGACCTCCTGCTCTGATTTCATGATGGGCTGGGGGCTTCTCAGGATTTCACAGCCCAAATGGCGGGACCGTCCAGGGGCTCCAAGACCAACAGGAGCATGTGGTAGCCACGTCACAACCCAAGACCATGGGGCATCAGGTGAGTTTATGGTCCCCTCAGCTCTTCCCAGAAGTGGCCTGAGCACCTCTGTTGCTTCCATCAGGACAAGAAAGATCTATGTGGGCAGTGTTCCCCGTTAGGCTGCCTCATCCGGATATTGATTGACGGGGTAAGGAGGCATAGGGAGACCCTGGCTCAGGGACCAGGTTCTTTCACACCTGCTGTCCCCACAGATCTCTCTCGGGCTCACCCTGCGCCTGTGGGACGTGTATCTGGTAGAAGGCGAACAGGCGTTGATGCCGATAACAAGAATCGCCTTTAAGGTTCAGCAGAGTAAGTCTACGTGTGCCCAGCGGGGCCTGGGGCTCCCCTGGCCTGATATCCACCCTGTCCCTAGAGCGCCTCACGAAGACGTCCAGGTGTGGCCCGTGGGCACGTTTTTGCAACCGGTTCGTTGATACCTGGGCCAGGGATGAGGACACTGTGCTCAAGCATCTTAGGGCCTCTATGAAGAAACTAACAAGAAAGCAGGGGGACCTGCCACCCCCAGGTGGGCTCCAGTGCCATGTCCCCTCCCATGTCGGAGATGCTGACCGCGTCTGTTTTCCTTTCAGCCAAACCCGAGCAAGGGTCGTCGGCATCCAGGCCTGTGCCGGCTTCACGTGGCGGGAAGACCCTCTGCAAGGGGGACAGGCAGGCCCCTCCAGGCCCACCAGCCCGGTTCCCGCGGCCCATTTGGTCAGCTTCCCCGCCACGGGCACCTCGTTCTTCCACACCCTGTCCTGGTGGGGCTGTCCGGGAAGACACCTACCCTGTGGGCACTCAGGGTGTGCCCAGCCCGGCCCTGGCTCAGGGAGGACCTCAGGGTTCCTGGAGATTCCTGCAGTGGAACTCCATGCCCCGCCTCCCAACGGACCTGGACGTAGAGGGCCCTTGGTTCCGCCATTATGATTTCAGACAGAGCTGCTGGGTCCGTGCCATATCCCAGGAGGACCAGCTGGCCCCCTGCTGGCAGGCTGAACACCCTGCGGAGCGGGTGAGATCGGCTTTCGCTGCACCCAGCACTGATTCCGACCAGGGCACCCCCTTCAGAGCTAGGGACGAACAGCAGTGTGCTCCCACCTCAGGGCCTTGCCTCTGCGGCCTCCACTTGGAAAGTTCTCAGTTCCCTCCAGGCTTCTAGAAGCATCTGGGCCAGGGCTCATGGCTGGATAATTTCCCTAGGCTTAACAACCCAAGCAAGCTTCGCATCCTCGTTTTATTTTTGGTTAAACTTATGAAAATGTATTAAGAAAGAGTGCAGCTCGAGAGAGATTCAGAGATGGAACACACCAGACCCCAGATCACAAAGCCAACCATGCCCAGCCCCTCCCAGCACCCCCAGCCCCACGACCATCGTTCTGAATTCTGACGACACCGTGAGCCTGCCTTTGTACTTCAAACTCATGGAAGGATAACCACCTTCATGTTTTGAAATAAATGTTTCCTGTTGAAATGATTTTAGATTTTAGACAGAAATATTGAAAAGGC